TTCAGGCAAGAGGCCTACCCATACTGAGGCTTGGTTTCTCCTAGACCTCCATAGGGGATCTTTCCAGGCCTTAAACATAAGTAGAGCTTTAATCCTGGCTAATGATACAATCTCACAAATTTAGCCCTCAGGATAGGGATGGCTATTTGCCACTGCCACAGGAAAATAAAGTTATAAGGATAAACCACTTGGGGCTATTTTACATACTCTGATATTGTCTGACTAGGGGACTGCCTTCTCGAGACTGTGAGCTGTCAGTGACTAAGGGTTCATCATTTTTATGCTCTCGGTACTTGGCACAGAGCTAAACGAATCAGGCCTTGCATTATAAAGCACTGATCTATCTACTTTGTCATACACTATGGTCCAGCTTTCCTGCCCTACCCTGGTGGGCTGACTTTTCTCCCCTAACAACTGTCTCTACTGGTCTGCCCCGAATCTCTGGGTCCAGAAGTCTGACCCTTTAACCTGGGGAAGGGTGAGCCAGTAATAGAGAATGGCTCTGGGCCCAGTATTCTTCCACCCTTGAGTTGAGTATTCTCCCAGTGAAGTAGATATACGCTTGCCAGGACAATCCTGCAGAACCTTAACAGCTAAACGCCTGGGACAGGGTCCTAGAAGAAAGAGAGCTCCTAATAAGTGCCTGTTGGCATCCACCAGAATGTGCAAGTTCTGTCATTTCCCCACTCTCATGTCTATGTCTATGTTTTATCTCCTTTCAACAGCAGGAACAAAACACCAGTCCTTAAGGGCCTGGGCATTAGTGGACAGGAGCCAAGGTGCCTGAGGACAAAGCTCGGGACCCGGGACAAGGTTAAACAAGTGCCATAGCAGCTCCAAACTACCCAAAACCCAGGAACACCCCCCCCCCGCCCCCCGCAAGGCAGCAAGATGATGCAAACATAAAGGTCTGGTGGGAAAGGCTGTGTGAAAATGGGAATCCCCCAGGGCGGAGGAAGTAAAGCAGCAAGTCCTCTATCCGTCTCAAATTACCTTGAAATCCCACCTCCTGGAATCCCCCATCAGCAAGTGTCCGCTGTACCTGGCCTGCTACCACCTAAAGACTGAGCGCAGCCAGCAGGACTGGGAAAGGCAGGGCGATGATGGCAGTGAAGGGTAAGCGGGACCACTCGCAAGGGGAGGGGAAGGACATAACTTTTTTTTTTTTTTTTTTTTTTAGATGGAGTCTCACTCTGTCGCCTAGGCTGGAGTGCCGTGGTGCGATCTCGCTCACTGCAACCTCCACCTCCCAGGTTCAAGCAATTCTCTGCCTCAGCATCCCGAGTAGCTGGGATTATAGGTGCCCGCCACCATGCCCAGCTCATTTTTGTATTTTTAGTAGAGGCGGGGTTTCACCATCTTGGCCAGGCTGGTCTTGAATTCCTGACCTCAAGTGATCCACCCGCCTTGGCCTCCCAAAGTGTTGGGATTACAGGAGTGAGCCACCTCGCCCAGCCAACTTGACATAACTTTTAAAGATGGATTGCCAAGCTGAGGTAAGTCTACACTTTCAGTTGACATAATTTTGGCAAATTTTATGGTTTAATTTTTACATTTCAGGTGAACTGCGGGCTTCATCTGGTTATTCAAACATCATCGCTTCCTGAAAAAAACAAAGTAAGATTTAAGAAGGTTGGCATTTAAATTGACAAATATTTTTTTCTTTAATAATGTTTTTCAGGTTGAATTCAAGCTAAATAAAGACACATCGTCATTCCCCGGTAGACTTTTACAACATGACCTTGAAAGAAACTACTCAAGTAGGCAAGGTATTGTCAGTGAATAGAGATCAGATGTGGTTTAATTAAGTAATTTGTATATCATTTTTAATAGGTGATCATATTAATTTGGTGAGCTCATCATTGTCATCATTTCCTATTCTTCAACGTTCTTCTGAAGAGAAAATTCTTTACTCAGACAGGTTGAGCCTAGAAAGGTGAGGACAATTTCTTTTCTTTTCTTTTTTTTTAACCTAATTAACTTTTTAACATTTTTTCTAGACAAAAGCTGACCGTATGTCCTATCATCAATGGGGAAGACCACCTTCGTTTGTTGAACTTTCAACACAATTTTATAACTCGGATACAAAATATTTCTAATCTACAGAAGTTAATATCGTTGGATTTATATGATAACCAGATTGAAGAAATTAGTGGGCTTTCGACTCTGAGATGTCTTCGTGTCCTTCTGTTGGGGAAAAACAGGTATTCTTTGTAGAGCAGTTTTTGTAGCCTAACGTATTTCTATTCTACTTATTCTGGTTTTCAGAATCAAGAAAATCTCAAATCTGGAGAATCTAAAAAGCTTAGATGTCTTGGATCTTCATGGAAATCAGGTATTGTAAAGCCCTTTCATTTCTTTCTTTTTGCTAATCACCCTTCTCCTATTTTCTTTAACAGATTACCAAAATTGAAAATATTAATCATTTGTGTGAGTTGAGAGTTTTAAATCTTGCCAGGAACTTTTTAAGTCATGTTGATAATCTTAATGGGCTGGATTCACTAACTGAACTTAACTTGCGACACAATCAAATCACTTTCGTGGTGAGTATTAAAATGGAGTTGATATGTACTTTCTGATTAAGTTTTGCTGTCTATTTTCTTCCAGAGAGATGTGGATAATTTGCCCTGCCTCCAACATCTCTTTCTCAGCTTTAACAATATATCTAGGTAAGTGGAAACTCCCAAGTTGTCATTCATTAGAATAATCCAGTGGTTTCTGTCTCTCCTGCAGTTTTGACAGTGTTTCCTGCCTTGCTGACTCTTCTTCCCTCTCGGACATCACCTTTGATGGCAATCCCATAGCTCAAGAGTCATGGTACAAACACACTGTCCTTCAGAATATGATGCAGCTGCGCCAGCTAGATATGAAGAGAATCACGGTGAGAACCCTTCCAAAGTGTTCACCATGTTGCTTCATAATACTTTTCGGAAAATGTCTTTTAGGAAGAAGAAAGGCGTATGGCATCTGTTTTAGCCAAAAAAGAGGAAGAGAAGAAGCGGGAAAGTCATAAACAATCTTTGCTTAAGGTATTTTCTCTGATGTCTACATGGATGTGTGTTATAACTTTTGTCACAATTAACTTTTTCATAGGAGAAGAAAAGGTTAACAATTAACAACGTAGCTCGACAGTGGGACTTGCAACAACAACGAGTAGCCAATATTGCTACAAATGAAGATAGAAAAGATTCTGACTCTCCTCAGGACCCCTGTCAGATTGATGGAAGCACCCTCTCTGCATTCCCAGAGGAAACAGGGTATGCAATGGTATTTTTTCAAGATACAAGCATTTCATTTAAAATTATACTTTGGGTTTTCCAGGCCTCTAGACTCAGGACTCAACAATGCTTTACAAGGTTTATCTGTCATAGACACATACCTTGTTGAAGTGGACGGGGATACACTTTCCCTATATGGCTCAGGAGCACTGGAATCTCTGGATAGGAATTGGAGTGTTCAAACAGCAGGAATGATCACAACAGTCTCCTTCACTTTCATAGAATTTGATGAAATCGTCCAAGTGCTTCCTAAACTGAAGATTAAGTTTCCTAATTCTCTGGTAAATATTTCCTTTTAGTAGTATATTTGAATTTCTGATCTGTATTTGTGTTTTATCATTGCAGCACCTTAAATTCAAGGAAACAAATCTTGTAATGCTGCAGCAATTTAACGCACTAGCCCAACTCCGTCGTATTGACCAGTTGACAATTGATCCTCAAGGAAATCCAGTTGTCAATTTTACACTCTGGAAATACTATGTACTGTTTAGGCTAAGCCATTTCAGTATGCAGAAAATAAATGGAACAGAGGTAAGCTAAAAACTAGATGAACTATAGAATAATTTTTTTACCCCTTTCTATTGTGTCTCTTCAGGTGACACAGAATGATATGATAATGGCTGAAAGGCTCTTTGGAATCCTAGCACATGTAGCATCTTCTGAGTTACCCCAGTATCGTCTGATTTCCATTCTGGGTGATGCCAGGTAACCTTTAATTTTTGTAGTTTTTTATAGAAACTCTCTAAATCTCTTTACTGTCTTTCTACAGGAAAAAGCAATTTCGGTATCTACTAGAATCCAAAGGAAAAAAACCTGGTATTATCAACGAAGAAAATAATGACAGCAAAAGACTTGTAGGAGAAAACACAAATCGTGCTACATTAAATTATACTACAAGAGACTTTTATAATGAAAAGCTAGAGGTAAAACTACTGTTAATCTTTGCGATCTAATGTTTAATACAAAACTTTCTCTTTTTTTTAACAGGAAATAAAGGAAAAGAAGAAATTCTGTAAAACATATATAGAAGACCTTGTGAAGGAAGCCACAGAAATCAACATGAAAAATGAGGCTTTGCAGAAGCTTTGGCCACAGATGTTCATTGAGCTTGTTAGGGATGCAGTCATAGAAATTCGCAATAAAAATTCCTATATGAAGCTCTGCCTACAGCAGATAACAGACCAAAAATAAAAATGGCCTTTAGTTACAGTTGATTTTGGCAGTTTTATTTTTTGAAGGTTGAAAATATGCAGGTTATACATGTTAAAACAACAACAACACTATCCTATAAACTAGAAAGACTAGTATAAAAGCATTATTGCCCACTGTTCTCATAGCTAAAAGTTAAGAAGGAAGGAAGGAAAGCAGGAGAAAGGAAGGATTAATTGCCTGTATGTGAGGACCAAACAACCTTTGGGAACTAAACAGTTTTCAGAGATGGCGTGGCACTGCATCCTTGGTTCTTGCTTTGATTGGTGCCCTGCTATAGCCCAAAGCACGTAGTATTTGCTGATGATTCAGCATGAGCTGCATCTACCTACTTTTAGCTGATAATTTTCAGTTATTTCCCTTTTTATTTTATGTCATGATTTCAAAGCCAAAAATATGTTCTTTTTATGAGTGAAGAATAAACTTACTAACAAATTAGTCAAAATAAAGTATGTTTGCCTCCTTAATTCAGTCAGAATTGTCATATTTATTGTATGTTCCTCTTTAGTTAGGTACGGTTCCTGCTATTCACCTATATGGAGGATGCCCCATTCTTCTAGGAATGCATTCTCAGGGAACCACAGGAGGTCCTGGGAATCACTATGGGCAGAGAATATGCAAATGAGTCAAAACTGGGATAGGAAGAAAATGTTTTGTCTTAGGAGATCCTGAATGACTATAAAATGCTGTTACAAAGCAGTAAATCTGCTTCTCTGAAAGATGTTTCCTTCCATTGTTAGCTCTCAAATGCTCTTTTAATAGACATGCATGTGTACCTGTGTCTCAGAAGTATTAGGGATGCATGAGTGAAGGGTTCTAATTTTTAAAATTTCATTTGAAGATCAAATTCATGCTGGTGAGAAGGGTAGTAGGAGCCTATTACCATAGCTAGAGATGATGCCACTTCAGAAAAACAATCTTAGTCAATAAATAGGAATTTTTCGGTTTGCTTAGATTTTACCTAGCAGCTATTATGTCAGCAGGACCACCAGGATATGGGAAAACAGGACTAGAAGATGTACGACAGCAAAGACATGCAGAGACATGCAGAGACACCTGGAAGGAAGCTAGGTAAGCTGCTATTGCGGTTCTGAGAAAGACCCACATCCTTAAGATCTCTTGATTACTCTTCTCCCAAAAGGCGTGCTTAACTTTAACAGGTTACCATTTTTCTGATCATAGCCTTAAAAGGCTGTCCTGGTTTTTTCTTTTTCTTTTTTTTTTTTTGAGACAGAGTCTTGCTCTGTCACCCAGGCTGGAGTGCAGTGGCGCGATCTCGGCTCACTGCAAGCTCCGCTTCCCAGGTTCACGCCATTCTCCTGCCTCAGCCTCCCAAGTAGCTGGGTCTACAGGTGCCCGCCACCATGCCCAGCTAAGTTTTTGTATTTTTAGTAGAGACGGGGTTTCACCATGTTAGCCAGGATGGTCTCGATCTCCTGACCTCATGATCCGCCTGCCTCGGCCTCCCAAAGTGCTGGGATTACAGGTGTGAGCCACCATGCCTGTCCTGTCCTGGTTTTTTCATCTTGGCACTTAGGCCATCAGCTTACTAGTGTGTAACCTCAGTTTCCTCCTGATAGCACACACTTCGTAAGATAGTCATGAGAATCAAAAGAAACAATGCATGTAAAGCATTTCTCATCATGCCTGGCACACAGCAAACACCCAATACGTTGAGCTTTAATTATTACTCTTTTGGCTGTAGGTTGAACAATAGGGTTGGTGCCCTAGGACAGAGGAGCTATTAGCATTGCTTTCTGATCCTTTAGCCTCTCCAAACTGAAACATATGGACCATTTCTCATCTGGCTAGTAAACACTTATCTCTCCTGGGCTTATATCTTGTTTGGTATAGAAATGAGATCCCAGCTTGAAGGTGATGTTGAGAGGAGAACCAAGAGTATATTGTCTGTGGGATTCTGGCAGATTGGAAAGATGTAAGAACTTGTGACTCTTTGGGAGTCTGGGTAACTGTTCCCACTCTAGGCTTTGCAGATGAATGGACCTAGCTGTTTAGTAATCTGTCCAGCTTCCTGCATGTCTGTTCTCCCCTAACCCTCCCATCCCTGCTGCTAAAGAGACTTGACACTCACATGCTTTCTTGGCCCAGTCACCCTGGGAATCTTAGGAACACTAAGTCAGCACTCAATGAAATGGCAGCAAGCCATCCCAGCCACTGCTGGCTCTATGCAGACCTGCTTCAGGCCTGGTAATAGGGTCTCTCTCTTGTTCCTGAAACCAAGCCTCTTTATTCCTCAGCTTTGGTCTCTGCTTCCTTCCTACCTGAGTTCCCTTTCGCTCCTACCTGCTCCCACTACCCCATACTGATTTCTACTTCTTGAATCCTTACTTTGTCGGGTCTCAAACGTCGAATGGCGATCCTCCCATCTAGTTCTACACTCCAAACTCATTTTGCGTTCTGAAGTTCCTTGGTGAAGATAATCCCCAGATAAAAAGACAAGGAGACCTGGGTCTGCTGGGTTAGGGATCAAGTGAGGGTCCTATGTTGTAAGTGAGTGGTGATCTAGGGAACAAATTGCCATTTCTTCTTGGAATTTTCCAGGGTTTTCAGGGAAGGGGAAGAGATGCAAATCCCATAGTCTGAGACTCTCTAGGCTAGTGTGTGCTGAAGAATTGCTTTTTTTCAAAAGGGATCTCACGCAGAAACACTATTGCATTTGCCTCAAAAGCAGAAACATTTAGTACCCCCATTTAGGGAGATACTGTACCCGATGTTCTGGTACAGCAGCTGGATGGTGAAGTGTGCTGCTACACCTGAGGATGGTTACCAAGTGTGCAGGTGGACCTGAGGCTTGTTAACTGTGCTGCTGAGTCAGAGGATGGTGCTGGTATCAGCTCCTCACTTCCTGAGCTTCATTCCACTGAAGGCCTGGCATGTAAGACAGTGCAACCCTACCATGCTCCTGATCTATTCCTGATTGGGCAAGGAATGCACTGGGATTCATATTCTCTTCAATGAGTAATCATCATAACAACAAAGATTCATTGAGCAATGTCTTGCACTATTATAAGCTCTTTGTATACATTCTCATTTAATCTCCTAACACTGCGATATATATATGATAGCAATCCCATTTGAACACTAGAAAACTGAGGCATAGAGAGGATGAAAAAAAACGTAACTAAGGGTATTTCAACCAATAAATAGTAGACAGTACCCACATTCACTGTTAGTCTTAAGGATCTGGCATCTGGGAAGAATTTTGATGTCCATGGTCGTTCCTAATCCACTTTCATGTTTTGTCATTATGCTGAGGAATAGCAAATAAAAGATGAGAATTTCTCAACTGTGTCTACATGTGAAGCATATCGTAGACATTATGTGCGGTATAAATACTAACAAATGTATAAGTACACATGTACAATATTGTGTATTATTTAAGGATATACATATTAAAGTGTAAAATATTGGCAGCTGGATTCATTGCAATAATGTGTAGAGAATCAACTTCAGGAGGGGGCAATAATTAAATTAGGGGGACCAGTTGGGAAGGTACTGCATTATTCTAGGCAAGAGATAATTGTGACTTGGATCAAGGTGATAGCGGCAGAGGCGTCAGAAAGTAGTTGGATCTTGGGTATATTTTAAAGATGAAGCAACAAGATTTACTGACAGAACTGGATATGGAGTATGAGAAACAGTAGTCAATGATGGCCACAAGGTTTTTGGCTTGAACTACCGAAAAGATTGAGTTGCCATCAACTGAGATGAGAGCAATCTGTGAATGGAACATCTGCTGGGAGGAAGGATCAGGAATTCCGTCTTATGGAATACACAATGCATCTCAACATGTACAATATATACAAGATATACCACACATCTCAGCATATGTTGAGATGGTTGTTAAATATCCAAGTGCAGGTGTTAAGTAGGTGTGAATATGAGTTGGGAGTTGAGAAGTATAGATTGGGCTAGAATTATAGAATTTGGAGTCATTGGCGTATAGCAGTACTTGTTTATGCTATCTTTATATTTAAGAGAATAAACCTATCACTTGCTAAATAAGATTATCATAGTGTACTTGCGGTTTTTTTGTTTG